CTCTTTTCAACGTTTGCCTTCTGGGCTAGGCGGCTTGGCTCATGCCTGTAATCCCAGCACTTTGGGTGGCCGAGACCAACGGATCGCTTGAGTCCAGGAGTTCCAGACCAGCCTAAGATAGGGAGATGCCATCTCTCTAGGAGGATCGCGTGAGCCCGGGGAAGTTGAGGCTGCAGTGAGCCGAGATCGAGCCACTGCACACCAGCCTGGGTGAGGGTAAGACCTTGTTTCAGTAAACAAACAAATAAATAAGTTTGCCTTCCGTAAGGTTTCTAATAACGTTTTTCTTCCATCCACAGATGTAAACCTGTTTCCCCATAGTCACACCAACAGTGGTCATTACCAAGGTTTTACATCTTTGCTAAACCGAGTAAAAAGAAAACTTGCTGTTTTCATTTCCATTCTTGTCTAATAATAGTTTAAACAGTTTTGTATATCCTTAGTGGCTATTTGTTTGACTTTTTTGTTTTTTGGGAGGCCTGTTCTAATATTTGCTCATTTTCCTTCTGGGGTTGTTGGCCTTTTTCTTATTGGCTTATTAAGCAACATAATTAATATATATTATGTCATGTATATATAAACAATCTTATCTTGCAGTTCCCTAGTTTGGCTTTTAACCTATCGTCTTTTGAGCTGCAGTTTCAACCCAGTCTGTACAGGAAGTAACAACTGTCCAGAAGAGTCTGAAAGCCCTTGGGGCCAGCAGCCAGTGAGCGGAACCAGCACGTCCTGACAGACAGGTTTGCCCCGTCCCTTCCCTCCCTCCCCCTCCCCCTCCCCTTCGCCTCCCTGTCCCTCTCCCTTTCACCCCTCTTCGGGACGGAGCCAAAGAATGCTCCGCCTGCGCGCGCCGCTTCCGTTGCCATAGTGGCCGGGGGCGGGAGGCTGGCGCCTCCCAGCTTCTGTACTCCGCGAAGCAAAACCTAGGGAGCTGAGGCCTAGGCGAGGCGAGAGTCGCCGGCGTGCGTAACGTTGGCGCACGTGACTCCGGCCCGGCCTACAGGGCGCGTGCGCAGTGGGACTTGAGTGCCTCCTGGTCCCTGTCTGCCGGCATTCGCGGCTGCGGGGCCCGGAGGTGGGACTGGCTTCCCGGTGCCGCGAGGGCGGGTCCGGACAGCCTTCCCCCCAGTCCGGCGCACCATCTCCCTGCCTTGTGGCTGGAGGCGCCGCGGACCCAAAGGGAGGGACCATCCCGGGAAGCAGCCCCGAGAGCGGAAGTGCAGAATGGCTTCCTCGAGAGAGTAAAGTGCAGCCTCTCCAGACACTGGGGCCCCAGTGGGCGTGGGCGAAGGTAATCCAGGCCTGGGTACGATTCCGGGCCCTCCTTCGACTTCCCAGCGGGTGAGCCAGGGGCTGGGACTGAGTTTCCTCCACCCTGGATACTCACTGGCCGTTGTTTTCACAGTTGCTGGTAGGAGGAGTTGGCGGAAGCACTTGGAACTCCTTTATAAGTGTCAGCTGTGAGGTAAAAACTGTTGATGAGATCTTGTGGGTTTTGTTTTGGGTTCACTAATTTGGGCGGGGGCTACATAACTGCCTACTTGAGTTTGCAATATGAGAATGGTAATAGCGACCCACTTAGCAGAATTATGATGTCACAAAGCTCAAAGGACTGTTTAATGAAAGGCTCAGAGGATCATATACTGGAAAATTTTTCCACACACGCTGTAAGCCACATGCTTTTTTTTTTTTTTTTAAGTCATGCATTTAAGTGCTGGAGTGAAGTTGAGGTGCACTATTAATGACTCATATTCAGAACCTGAAGAGAGAGATCCCTTTTGTGCTAAGTATGATATCCACTCATTTATTCAGTAATACTGATTCATTTAATTATGTGTTTTCTCTTCCTAGATTTTAATTTGATTTGAAAATGAGTAAGTGCAGAAAGACACCAGTTCAGCAGCTAGCAAGTCCCGCGTCATTCAGCCCAGATATTCTTGCTGACATTTTTGAACTCTTTGCCAAGAACTTTTCTTATGGCAAGCCACTTAATAATGAGTGGCAGTTACCAGATCCCAGTGAGATTTTCACCTGTGACCACACTGAACTTAATGCATTTCTTGATTTGAAGAACTCCCTAAATGAAGTAAAAAACCTACTGAGTGATAAGAAACTGGATGAGTGGCATGAGCACACTGCTTTCACTAATAAAGCGGGGAAAATCATTTCTCATGTTAGAAAATCTGTGAATGCTGAACTTTGTACTCAAGCATGGTGTAAGTTCCATGAGATTTTGTGCAGCTTTCCACTTATTCCACAGGAAGCTTTTCAGAATGGAAAACTGAATTCTCTACACCTTTGTGAAGCTCCAGGAGCTTTTATAGCTAGTCTCAACCACTACTTAAAATCCCATCGGTTTCCTTGTCATTGGAGTTGGGTAGCGAATACTCTGAATCCATACCATGAAGCAAATGACGACCTCATGATGATTATGGATGACCGGCTTATTGCAAATACCTTGCACTGGTGGTACTTTGGTCCAGATAACACTGGTGATATCATGACCCTGAAATTCTTGACTGGACTTCAGAATTTCATAAGCAGCATGGCTACTGTTCACTTGGTCACTGCAGATGGGAGTTTTGATTGCCAAGGAAACCCAGGTGAACAAGAAGCTTTAGTTTCTTCTTTGCATTACTGTGAAGTTGTCACTGCTCTGACCACTCTTGGAAACGGTGGCTCTTTTGTTCTAAAGATGTTTACTATGTTTGAACATTGTTCCATAAACTTGATGTACCTGCTAAACTGTTGTTTTGACCAAGTCCATGTTTTCAAACCTGCTACTAGCAAGGCAGGAAACTCCGAAGTCTATGTGGTTTGCCTCCACTATAAGGGGAGAGAGGCCATCCATCCTCTGTTATCTAAGATGACCTTGAATTTTGGGACTGAAATGAAAAGGAAAGCCCTTTTTCCCCATCATGTGATTCCTGATTCTTTTCTTAAGAGACATGAAGAATGTTGTGTGTTCTTTCATAAATATCAGCTAGAGACTATTTCTGAAAACATTCGTCTATTTGAGTGCATGGGAAAGGCGGAACAAGAAAAGCTGAATAATTTAAGGGATTGTGCTATACAATATTTTATGCAAAAATTTCAACTGAAACATCTTTCCAGAAATAATTGGCTAGTAAAAAAATCTAGTATTGGTTGTAGTACAAATACAAAATGGTTTGGGCAGAGGAACAAATATTTTAAAACTTATAATGAAAGGAAGATGCTAGAAGCCCTTTCATGGAAAGATAAAGTAGCCAAAGGATACTTTAATAGTTGGGCTGAAGAACATGGTGTATATCATCCTGGGCAGAGTTCTATTTTAGAAGGAACAGCTTCCAATCTTGAGTGTCACTTATGGCATATTTTGGAGGGAAAGAAACTGCCAAAGGTAAAATGTTCTCCTTTTTGCAATGGTGAAATTTTAAAAACTCTTAATGAAGCAATTGAAAAGTCATTAGGAGGAGCTTTTAATTTGGATTCCAAGTTTAGGCCAAAACAGCAGTATTCTTGTTCTTGTCATGTTTTTTCTGAAGAACTGATATTTTCCGAGTTGTGTAGCCTTACTGAGTGCCTTCAGGATGAGCAGGTTGTAGTACCCAGCAATCAAATAAAGTGCCTGCTGGTGGGCTTTTCGACTCTCCGTAATATCAAAATGCATATACCGTTGGAAGTTCGACTCCTAGAATCAGCTGAACTCACAACTTTTAGCTGTTCATTGCTTCATGATGGAGATCCAACTTACCAGCGTTTATTTTTGGACTGCCTTCTACATTCATTGCGGGAGCTTCATACAGGAGATGTTATGATTTTGCCTGTACTTTCTTGCTTCACAAGATTTATGGCTGGTTTGATCTTTGTACTCCACAGTTGTTTTAGATTCATCACTTTTGTTTGTCCCACATCCTCTGATCCCCTGAGGACCTGCGCAGTCCTGCTATGTGTTGGTTATCAGGACCTTCCAAATCCAGTTTTCCGATATTTGCAGAGTGTGAATGAATTGTTGAGCACTTTGCTCAACTCTGACTCACCCCAGCAGGTTTTACAGTTTGTGCCAATGGAGGTACTCCTTAAGGGGGCCCTGCTTGATTTTTTGTGGGATTTGAATGCTGCCATTGCTAAAAGGCATTTGCATTTCATTATTCAAAGAGAGAGAGAAGAAATTATCAACAGCCTTCAGTTACAAAACTGAACATATGCTTTCTGAGATTCAACTTTATGATTTCTTATAATTTGCCCAGTATTTGCATCCTGTTGCTCTATTAATTTAAAAACCTTTTATTTTGGGGAAAGGCCAACATTTGCATCATTCAAAGTCTCATTAATTCTGGAAAACCATCCATTCTGATCTCTAGGGTATATACACCCACAGGCATAGAGCTCTTCCACGTGGTGGAATCTATGCAATGATAGATATTCACACTCTAAATATGAGGTGTGTGTATGTGTATGGGTGGCCACAGCCATGCTTACCTATGCCATTTAGTTGGTCTTACTTAATCTGCTTAAGATTTGCATCTGTGTACCTTTGTTCAGATTAGTTTTTTTTTTCCAGCCGATTTCCTCTTAGTGGCTAATGCTGTTAGTGAATTTTCCAACTAATTTCCTCTCATTGGTTAATGTTGTTAATGAATTGAGAGAGGTAATTGAGGAAAGGAAATGAGTAAATCACTGTTCAGCAACACTGATTTCCGTTAACACATCAGTTATGAATTTCAGGGAATTCATCTCGCCAGATTCTTGATAACATGCCATTCATTGCCCTTAGGTGATTGACCCTATTTTCTTACATGGCTCAAATAAAACTAGTATGCTGTTGTATGAATCTTTTACTGACCACACCATCCAACTATAAAAATATAACGGGACAGCTTTAAACCAAAGATCATGTTTAGAACAATGAAAAATTATTTGTTGTATCTAATACACGCCTGTATTGTGAAAAGCTTCATTTAGCAATGATGTAATAATTTTTAACTTCCAGGAAATAATCTGTGAATGGAAAGATTTTTTAAGATTTTGAGATAGTGTTTAGTCTCATGTTGGGAACACATGAATGTGATGAACATAGTGAATACTAAAGAAAACGCTTCAGACTTTCAGAATGATGGTTCAGAATTTAAAATTTTTAATCTTTTCTAATTTCTTTTTTTCAGTGTGAAAATAGCACTTTACCAAAAGATTAGCCATGAAATGGTTATTTTGCCAGTTACATTTGATTTCTTTTGTATCTGCAATGTAATGAGTTATTTTATTTCTTCTGTATTTGCAGTGTAATGAGTTTTTGTGGCAAAGTGTATTAAGCAATTTTTCATTATCTTGAAGTTCCACAAAGTGGAGAATATTTATATTCTCACATGCATTTTAGGCACTTTTGATATGTGAAAATAGATGTATTTTCTGATGCATTTGGTTAATAAATATTAATCTGAACATTTTCATGTTCTTTGCTATTTTGAATTCCATTATAGATTCATGAATAAAGTCATTACTAGAGAGATTTTGTGTTCATCTTTTTTAAATGGAATTATGGGAGAAGTTAAAAATATAAGTTGGAAACAGACATTTTTAAAGGGAGTTTTGAATGATAGTTAATGTTCTTTCATTTTCTCTGATTTGCATTCATTAAAATTTAGTCCTTAATATTGTAATACTTATGGAAGGCCTACTTCAGGAAAGAAATTGAATACTTAAGGGGGATTGGAAGAGGAGTGTGTGGAGGCCTGGAAGTAGATTTTTGAAAGAAATCTGATTTCCTACTGGTGACTCTATGGAAGCAATTCCAGTTGTATGACGATGGAAGTCTGACAGAAGGTTGATTACCAGGAGGAAAAAAAAAAACACTCTTGGAAAACCATTTTGCACTTAATAGTCTTTATGCCTTGCTAAGTGGGATTCAATATACTAATAATGCAGCTTATTTTTTACTTATTTTAACTATTTGATAAGAATGAAGTTGAAGGCATGGGTCCAGATTCTAGCATTATTACTGTCTTTAAGCCCTTCAAATAAGTATTGAATGCTTAGTGTTTTGTTGACACTAATCTGTACTGGAATATATAACACTGAAGTATTCTCAAATGTATTTTGCTTTTTAACGTGGGTTTTGGAATCAATTGCTCATCTGATTCATTGGATTCAAATTGCTTTAGAGGTTAGACATGACTTGAGGAAGGTTCAGATTGAACTGGATATATTAATAGATGACAGGTACTAATGATTTATATGAGTTTCTCTTTAAGAGAAAGGAGAGGAAAAATGCTATTCAAAAGATGAATGGAAAAGTAGAAGAAGACAGGAAGAGGTGAGAGTATGCATGTTTTACCAAGGTAGACTGTTCTTAAAAACTTTTTTCCACAGGTTTTGAGATTTTTAATTTGTAATATCTATTAAAAAACAAACATCAAATTGTTTCCTTTGTAATCTGTTTAATTTGAACA